TGGAGGCTGAGGTGGGAGGATTGCTTGGAGCCTGGATGGATCCTTGGCTCACTGCAGCCTCTGCCTCCCGGGTTCAAGCGATTCTTGTGCCTCAGCCTTCCCAGTAGCTGGGATTACAGGCACATGCCACCATGCCAGGCTAATTTTTTGTATTTTTATTAGAGATGAGGCTTCACCATGTTGGCCAGGCTGATCTCGAACTCCTGACCTCCAGTGATCCGCCCATCTTGGCCTCTCAAAGTGCTGGGATTATAGGCATGAGCCATCGCGACCGACCTACAAGTCTTGTTGACCTTAGGATTTAAGTCCCACCTAAGGTGCCCAGTGTCTAAACCAGAAGAGGTACCTTCTGAGCTGGTCTTTGATGGATGAATAGGAGTCTCCTGGGAGCAGAAAGAGGAGAACACCAGGCAGAGGAACCACGTGTGCAAAAGTCTGGGGTTGAAATGAGAGTTTGGTGTGGCCCCTTGCTGTGGCTGAAGCCCTGGGTTTGTTTAGAGTGAAGGGGATGACAAAGGATGAGAATGGGGGCTGTTTGTAGGGGCAGGTGGAGGTGGTGGATTGCAAGGGCCTTGAATGCCAGGTGAGGAGCTTGGGATTGAAGGAGCAGGAGGCAGGGCATCACAAGAGGCATCAGGGTTTAGGAAAAGATGGAGAGTCATTGGCAGATTGGTGAAGGGAGGCCAGCATCTGGTGCCATGAGACTCAGTGCCTGAGCCAGCAGGACAGCTTTGGCACTTCTCCTCCAGGCACCTCACTTTTACGGATGATAAAACATGGGCACAAGGGGGCCCCACTCCCAGAGCTTCAGGGAGACTCCCCAAGGGCCATTCCTGGCACCTGGGGTCTGAGGTAGGGACAGAGCTGGCTCACAAGCCCTCCCTGCTCTGTGACATGTCTGTTTCCTGTTTCTCCCCCATCAGGAGCAGTTTCAGTCTCAACTTCAAAAGAACAAACGCGCACTCAAAACAAAGGAAGACCGTCCTCGACTGCAGAGGAAGCAGGAAGCTGTCGGCCCAGCTCTGAGCCCAGCTGCTGGAGCCCCGAGCAGCGGCATGGAGTCCGTGGCCCTGTACAGCTTTCAGGCTACAGAGAGCGACGAGCTGGCCTTCAACAAGGGAGACACACTCAAGGTAGGGGGGCTGGAGCCTGCTGAGTTGGCCCCTGACTGAGTGGCTTTGTGTCTCCTGCCCACAGATCCTGAACATGGAGGATGACCAGAACTGGTACAAGGCCGAGCTCCGGGGTGTCGAGGGATTTATTCCCAAGAACTACATCCGCGTCAAGCCCCATCCGTGAGTGGACAGCCCCATCCCATCCCCGTGGCACACTGCCTTCACCGGCTCCCTCTCTCCGCAGGTGGTACTCGGGCAGGATTTCCCGGCAGCTGGCCGAAGAGATTCTGATGAAGCGGAACCATCTGGGAGCCTTCCTGATCCGGGAGAGTGAGAGCTCCCCAGGGGAGTTCTCTGTGTCTGTGAAGTGAGCTCTGGCCCTTGGGGGTGTGTGCAGAGTTGTTTTGAGACAGTCTTGTTCTGTTACCCAGGCTGGAGTGCAGCGGCGTGATCATGGCTCACTGCAGCCTCAAACTCCTGGGCTCAAGCGATCCTCCCACCTCAGCCTCCCAAGTCTTTGGGATTATAGGCGTGAGCCACCGTGCTGGCTTGCCTTTGGTTCTCTGAACTACTCCAGTTCTTTCCACTAAATCCACCCCCCTCTTTTTTCCCCTTTGGTTAATCAGAATCCATATCTTTTGCTCCAGATCAAAGAACCCTACCCGATGATCCCTTCTCCATTCACAAAATCAATAACATACTCAAAATCAATAAACAGCTGACCGAGCACAGTGGCTCACGCCTGTAATCCCAGCACTTTCGGAGGCAGAGGTGGGCGGATCACAAGGTCAGGAGTTCGAGTCCAGACTGACCAACATGGTGAAACCCCGTCTCTACTTAAAAAATACAAAAATTAGCTGGGCGTGGTGGTGTGCACCTGTAATCCCAGCTACTTGGGAGGCTGAGGCAGGAGAATGGCTTGAACCCGGGAGCCCGAGATTGCAGTGAGCTGATATCATGCCACTGTACTCCAGCCTGGGTGACAGAACGAGACTCCATCTCAAAAAAAAAAAAAAAAAAAAAAAAAAAGAATGTGGCCGGGCGCGGTGGCTCACGCCTGTAATCCCAGCACTTTGGGAGGCCGAGGCAGGTGGATCACCAGGTCAGGAGTTCGAGACCAGCCTGGCCAATTTGGTGAAACCCCGTCTCTACTAAAAAATACAAAAATTAGCCAGGCATGGTGATGGGCGCCTGTCCCAGGCTGTTTTTATGTTATGTGGGGATGAGGCACTGACCCTGTGGGCCGGGATCTCTCTGGGGACGCTTCCCTTGCTTTTTGTCTACACTCCTTAAGGCAAACTACTTGGGAGGCTGAGGCAGGAGAATCACTTAAACCCGGGAGGCGGAGGTTGCAGTGAGCTGAGATCGCGCCACTGCACTCCAGCCTGGGCGACAGAGCAAGAATCCATCTCAAAAAAAAAAAAAAAAAGTAACAAGACTCTTAACAGCTGTGGAGATCTGTGCCTATTCTGAGTGCTTCTCCACTACTTCCTGATACTGATTTAGCTCTGTGTATATATTTGTTGAAGTAATGCTTAGATCTTAGTTGTATTCATCCAGTGCCCTCCCAATCATGTTTTGTGTGGAATAGCAAATCACTTTCTGCTTGTATTCCAAAAATGTTGCAGAAAGACTTGCCACCCTGCTGGGGACTGTCCCTGCCCCCTGACCACTTCTGGCCTGCCTTACACTCGATTATTTTGGGCAAAAAGTGCAAATCAAGACTGAGATGTCAGGCCAGGTGCAGTGGCTCATGCCTGTAATCCCAACACTTTGGGAGCCGATGGATCACTCAAGCCCAGGAGTTCAAGACCAGTCTGAGTAACATGGCGAAAAAAACCTGTCTTTACAAAAAGTAAAATAATTAGTGAGGCGTGATGGCATGCGCACACCTGTAGTCTCAGCTTCTCGGGATAGTCACAGCTACTTGGGAGGCTGAGGTGGGAGGATCACCTGAGGCCAGGGACACAGGTACATCAAGGCTGCAGTGGGCTGTGATCACACCACTGCACTCCAGCCTGAGTAACAGAGTAATACCCTGTTTCAAAAAAAAAAAAAAAGAAAGAAAGAAAGAACAAACAAAGAAAAAAAACAAAAAGGAAAAGGAAAAAGAAAGAGAGAGAGAGAGAGAGAGATAATCCAGGACTTTTTTTGAAGGGAGAGGGAAACAGGACTGTCTGACACGCGGGAAAATTGCTTGAATTCTCCAGCCTTCCCATTTGGATGCTTTTCTCTTTGCGTGAACACAGCCATAAGCTGGCTCGTTATAGAGGCATAGGCAGTGGTTGAAAATACAGGTCCTAGCAACAAGGAAGTCTGGGTTTGAATCCAGACTCAGCCACTTTCCAGCTGTGTGACCTGGGAGAAGTCACTGTTCCTCTCTGAGCCTGGAGCTACCTGCATCACTACCCTGAACTGATGAATGGAAAGCACTTGGTACAAAATCCAGCACATACTTGGCACACATAACTCACAGCTCGGTGTAATTAGAAGAATGCCAGGAGGACTGGCCTGCACGCTGGAAGGGGCTCTAGACAAGGCTGACCATCAGGATCCACTGGTTGGTCCAGAGATCTCGGAACAGACTGGTTCTCCCCGCCGCTTCTGCCTCCCACTCACCTCCACCCGTTCATGCAACTGTAGTTTTCTTAGCCCCTGAAACCGGGTTGGGGCTGCCGCAGGGGCCATCAGGCTGTGAGGGAGGCTGACGCGGACACAGTAGGTAAGAGGCCAAGATGTACAGTCCTGAAAGAGGGCAGGAGGCTGGTGACTCAGTGGGTGAGAAAATGCAAAGGCTGGGGCTATCTTAGCCCAGAAAAGGACAAATTTTTTTTCCCCAAATTATTTTCCTTCTTTTGTCTCTTTCTCCCCTCCCTCTCTCGCTCCTTCCTGCTTTTCTTCCTTTCCCTCCGTTACTTTCTTTAATCCAAAGGAAATTTAAGTGGAGGACATAAAAGCATATGCTGTTATTAATTTTTGCAAATGTCCTTAACTGAGAGGCACTGAGCAGAAAGAAGAACACAATTGCATCTCCATTATCTTCATCTGGGCCACCAGATACCAGCCACCCACTCTCTCAGACAATGGCAGAAAGGACAAGCCAGCCCCCAGGGACCCGGCCCTGCCAGCTTACCTGTTGGCACACCTCCCCTGAGCACTGCAGCCTCACCAACTGTCTGGGGTCCCTGAGACTGCCTGCTCACACTCACCTCTGAGCCTTCCTGTCTGCTGTTCCCTCTGCCTGGAACATCCTCTCCACTCCCCCTTAGACCCCCTCTAGCAGCTGTCCTGGCTGACTGCTAATTGGCTTTAGGATTCAGGGAGGCATCCTGCCTTGGGTGCCTTCTTTGATGGCCACAGATCAAGTTAGGGGTCTTCTCTGGCTGCTTATCCTCATAGCACCTGCTCCCGGATGTGACAGACAGCTTCAGTTTTGTCACCCTGTGGTCCAGCAGCTTTCTGAGGGAGGGCTGGGACCAGCTCTCATTTACCTGTGTCTCTCACCCCTGCAAGGTTCTGGCCACAGCAAGCAATGCCTAAGCACATATTTGTGGAGTAAAGGTATAAAAGACAAGGCATCCCAGATGGGCGTGGTGGCTCAATCCTAGCACTTGGAGAGTCTGAGACGGGAGGATCACTTGAGGGCAAGAGTTTCAGACCAGCCTGGGCAACCCAGTGAGACCCCATCTCTACAAAAAAAACATATTTTTGTTTGTTTGTTTGTTTGTTTGTTGTTTTTTAATTAGCCAGGCGTATTGGTGTGCACCTGTAATCTCAGCTACTTGAGAGGCTGAGGTGGGAGGATCTGTTAAGCCCAGGAAGTTGAGGCTGCAGTGAGTTATCATCCCACCACTGCACTTCAGCCTGGGCAATGGAGCAACACCCTGTCTCAAAAAAAAAAAAAAAAAAAAGGCAAGACATCAAGACATCCCTGGAGGAAGCCACTCTGTAGACCACAGGCTAACAGAGCATGGTTGAGCAGGGAGGAGTTGGGAGCTGCACCCAGCACCTCACACAATGTTATCATGGAGCTGGGGACAGAGCAGGTTCCAGAGCTGGGTTTGAGTCCCAGCTCCTCCGATGATGATATGACACCCCAGACATGTGCAGGGATGTCCTCTAAGCCTCAGCTTCCTCACTGCAATTTGGGGCTCTGTCTCTTTCTGGCAGGGAGTTATTGGGAAGACCAAATGAGATCATGTCCCCCTCCCAAACCCTGCAAGGCCTTTGCGTCACAGTTAGAATGAAGTCTACATATAGCCCTGTCCACTCGCAGCCTGCCTCCCTTCCCCATTCGCACCCTTACACACGGAGCCCCCTCCAACCTCCCCCCCACACACACTGAGCCCTGTGCTCTTTCCTCTGCCCAAATGGCCCTTCCCTCAGACATCTAGATGTCCATCCTCCTTCCCTCAGTCTGCCTCTCGGAGCAGTCTTCCCGACCACTACAACGATGCCTCCCCAACCCCGGCCTGCGTCACTCCCCACGCCCACCCTGCTTTGCAGCATCGCTCCCTGGCTGACATTACATCATGCATTTATTTCTTTGCTTATTGTCTCCCTCCCCTCCATGAGGGCAGGAACCTTCATCTGTCTTGTTGACAGTAGCATCCCTAGAACCTAGCTCAGGCCTGACTCACAGTGTGTGCTCAGTCCACATTTGGGAAACCAATGGAGAGATGAATGGCACAGAGATGCGCTCAGGAACCCAGTTCCCTGACCTCCCATCCAGGCTGCACCCCTCAGGAGTCTAGGTTCCTGCTGATTGGTAGAGTTCAGGACCCAGGGCTGGAAAGTGTCCACCCACAGGGCAGATGGGCCAAGGCCACGTGCTCAAGGTGTGCAGGGCTAGGAGAGGGGGTCAGCCCCAGCTCCCATATGAGGGGCATGTGCCTCGCCTTGCCCCTGCTTTGGCTAGAGGGTACCCTGTTCACCAGAGATGAGCCTAGGCTCTCCCCGGGCCTGGCTCTGGCTTTACCCCAGAGCCCTCCAACTCGCAGACCTCCAGGCAAGGAGGGCTGGGGACCCACCCGTACCAGCCATTTGCCTTTTCTCCAGTAACAGAGCCCAGAGGGGTCCCTGCCTGGGCCCAAAATCACACAGCAGATTGGGGTAGAGCCGGAGAGGACCCGAGACTCCTGTGCCAGCCTGGGCATCCCCTCCACTGCCAGGGAAGGACTGCATCCAAGTCGCATCCGTACCCAGGCCGAGGTGTCCGAGGCCCAGGCTGAAATCCGGTTGCTGCTGCAGAGACCAAGTTTCCAAGGCCTTGTCAAGTGGGCTGTGCCAGACGATCCCCAGGCCTGTCATTGGCTGCTCTTCGGCTCGGACACACCAAACCTCACCAAGCACTTCCATTTCTGAGGGAATAGAGGTTGTGGCTTCCGTCAAGCACCCATTTACCCCACCCTCCTCCTCCTCTTCCTGCAAACTTGAGTCACAGCTGCCCTGCTGGGCTCAGGCCCCAGGGATGTCTGAGTCAGCCTGGCTGGGGTTCCAGTCCTGACACCGCCCTTACCAGCTGGGAGACTCCGGGAACCTCCAACCCTGCTGAGCCTCCACTTCGACATCCGTGAAACAGCCATGAATAAGCAGGTCTCAAAGGTCGACTCCTGTATGCAGGGACACAGCATGCAGTAGGTGCCCAATCATAACAGCAGCACCCACCTGGAGCCCCTTATAGCAGCCCTTCTCCTCTGCACTTCCACATGGCATCTCATTTAACCTTCACCACAACCCAACTAGGAAGGCACCATCATTATCCCATTTTACTGATGAAGAAACTGAGGCCCAGGAAGGTGAATTTACCAGCCAGCTCACAAATGGACTAGTAGATGGCAGTTTGTGGATTGGAGCCCAGAGGCTGTGCTCCTGCCCACACCCTCTCAAATGAGGGCTATAAAATAACACTCTAAGAGCTCTTCCTACGTGCCTGGCAGTGTACTAAGAATTTGAGTCT